ATTATTTGAGGCCAGAAGTTTGAGACCAGCCTGGGCACACATAATGAGACCCCTGTCTCTACAAAAAATATAAAAATTAGCCAGGCATGGTGTTGCGCACCTGTAGTCCCAGCTACTTGGGACGCTTAGGTGGGAGGACTGCTTGAGTCCAGGAGTTTGAGGCTGTGGTGAGCTATGATCGCATCCCTGCACTCCAGCAGTGGGTGAAGTGACACAGCGAGACCTCGTCTCTAAAAACAATAAACAAAGGAGGTTGACGTTTTGGCAAGATTCTTTTTTTTTTTGCAATTGTAAGATTTAGTAGAGTGAAAACAGAGCTCCTATACAAAAGGAGGGGACCCAAAGAGGGTAGCTGTTGCCAGCTCAAATGCCTGGGTTTATATCCCGATCATTGTCCCTCCCACTGTGCTCTCAGGCGATAGATGATTGGCTATTTGTTTACCTCCTGTTTTTGCCTAATTAGCATTTCTGTGAGCTCTCTTTAATACCTGATTGGTCGGGTGTGAGCTAAGTTGCAAGCCCCATGTTTAAAGATGGATGCAGTCACCTTCCCAGCTAGGCTTAGGCATTCTTAGTCGGACTAGGAAATCCAGCTAGTTCTGTCTCAGTCCCCCCTCTCAACAGGAAAACCCAAGTGCTGTTGGGGAGGTTGGCCAACGACCGTCTAAGTGCTAGGCAAGATTCTTATGACTGATCCGAGGAGGCAGCATTGAGGGGGCCTGGGAAGGAGAGCAGCTCGGAGGCTGTGATCAGGTGAAGGTGGATGGCAGGTGGGGAAGTGAGAGGGGACAAGCCCCGCACAGGGCTTCGGCCCAGGGCACAGTACAGGCAGTCACCTGCAAGAGGCTCCTTTGGAGCGTTGAGGAGTGGAGCGATGGTCCAGTCCCAGCGTAGTTGGGGAGGCTGGGGAGTGGGTGAGCACTGCAGAGTGATTGGGAGGATGAGGAGCAGCTACGGGAGGGAAGGTCTAGGGGAAAGCGGGGAGTAGAAGCTGAGGCTGGGGGTAGGGAGGGTGGGGAAGTTCGGACTTGACTTCTCGGACACAGCTAGGGTGGCCCAGGGTGGGAGCTCTCAGTGACTGTGTCTCTGGGTGGTTTCTTGCCCCTGCTGCTGGCCCCACAAAGGGTGTATTAGCCTGACCTGGGGAGAGTGGGACCCGGGGCTCAGGCCGGGCGTCAGTCTCTGGGGCCTTGCAATCAGGGAGCGGCAGCATAGGAGCCGGGGCCCCCTGGACTCTCCGGGCACTGGGGACAGAGAGACGCAGAGAGAAAAGAGAGCCAGAGAGAGTCCATGGGGGTGTGGGGAGGCAGGCACAGGGACAGGCCAGGCGAGAGCCTTGGGAGGTGGAGGGGGGAGTTGAGAGGGGCCTTCAGGTCTCAGCCCCGCAGGCGCCAGCATGGCAGCAGGCAGGCCAGCCGGGGGTGGCAGGGCGACCCTGATACCGATGTTCCGCCTGCTTCCAGGCTGTGCTCAGGGGTGACCGGGGTAGATGGACAGAGGCTGCCAGCCCAGTGCAGGAGGGCCACATCATCACAGGGACAGTGCCGAGTACCCACTGAGCAGATAGATGGTGACGGCCGGTGGTGCAAGGCATCTGAACCCCGAGGTCCTGAAACCCAAGTCAGGTTTGGAGAACAAACAGGGGCCAGGAAAGGGAGACTGTCTCTCCTTCCTCGGGCCTCCATCCAGCTGCTTAGCCGCCTCTGGGAACCTCAAGGAAGGTAGGTAGGCTGCAGCTGGGCCCAGCAGGCACCTGCTCCTATGGCCACTCCTTCTTGCCCCCAGCTCTCCTGCTGCCAAGATGCCATCACCACAGACAGACACTCCTGGGCCGGAGCTGCAGAGTCCCAAGGAGGCTGAGGAGCCACAGACTCCAGCTCAGGGCTCCCGGCGAACAAGCAGCAGGAAAGAGCCCAATGCCCACCGCAAGGATGGCACAAGGCTGGGCCTGGGCTCCCTGAGGCAGGCCTTCTCCCGGGCCAGCCAGCGGGCTTTGACCCAGGTCTCCAAGGAAGATACGGGCCTGTTCCGGCGAAGCTCCTGCTCCCTGTTCCGGTCCTTCCGGCAAGCCCTGAATGACGGCCCAGCTACCGGCCATTCCCAGGCCACTCCTGAGGTGCCCTCGGGGGTCATGAATGGTGTCAGCCAGCAGGCATCCACTGGGGCAGCGTCTGAGGAACTGAAACCCGAGGCAGGTAAGGGCCTCAGAAACAACACGAAGCATGAACCTCTCACCGCCCTTCTCGCCCGCCTGTGCAGAAGGCAAATCCGTGGCCGACCTCATTACTGAACGGCAACTGCTGGCGGCCTTCGAACAGCTTCTGCGCCTGGAGACGCTGCTGGTGGCCGAGAAGGCCTCGCGCACCTTTGAGCAGGACCCTACGGCCTTCGCGCGGCGCGCTATGGACGTGTGCCTGCTTTACGACGGGCTGGCAGCCGAGATCGGCGCCATCGTGCGCGAGACGCTGGACAGCGACGGTGTGGACGCGGCCGCGCTGGCCGAGCTGGCCCGCGTGGTGAGCGCGGAGGAGGAAGCCCACCCTTCTCCCCCCGACGACGGCGACTTCCTGCGCACGCCGCGCCGCTGGCGCCAGCACTGGGAGGAGGCGGTGCGGCGAAGCGCTCAGGAGCGCGTGCGGCGGCCGGGCGCGGGGTGGGCCTTCGGGGAGGCGGAGGGCGCGTCGGGTTTGGCCCAGCTTCTGGCCGAGCTGGGTGGCTTGGTTCGCCGCGACCTGCAGAAGGTGCGGCAGGAGGTGCAGCCCGCGTATGCGGCGGCCGGCTTCCCAGCGTGGGAGGTCTATCTGCGTGCCTTCCACAGCGCCGTGGCCCAGCGCCTCCAGGAGCTCGCGCGCGACGCCCGCGGCTGCGAGCAGCTCTATATCCTGCTGGACTGGGCCGCCAACGTCTACGGCAGGTGAGTCTCGGCCAGGGCGCCCAGTGGCGAGGTCCCGCCCCCAGCCCCCTGCCCTGTCTTCCAGTCCTGACTTCCTGGGCGCCCCGGGGCTGGCGCTGCCCGCCGAGCCGCTGCCTCCGCTCCTGGCGCCGGACGTGTGGGCCCGACTGGAGAGCGACTACACCAGCTTCCTGGAGGTCAGGCCGGGCGGGTCAGGCTGGGCGGGCCAGTCTCACCACGGCCCATCCCTTCTCCCCCCAGGCCAAGATCGCAAGCTGCTTCGACAGCATCTTGCAGCTGGAGCAGAGTCACTGGGCGGCCGCCGAGGTCCCCGAGGTGCTGCAGGGCCTCTACCAGGCGCCGCTGTCCATGGACGTCCATATGGTGCGGCCCGGGAGCAGGGGCTGAGAAGGGGCGAGGCACGCTCAGTGCGGGGCTTCGCTCGCAGCTCGTGGCCGAGCACGTGAAGGCGGCCGGCGCCATCTCCGCGGAGCTGGAGGCCACCACCCTGCGAATCTGCACGCGGGCGCTCGGCCTCTTCGTGCCCAGGTGCGGACGCATCCTCAGTAGGGGAGCGACCTGGTCCCCAAAGGCTCTGTGTATCCCGCCCCAGGTTTGAAAAGGCTTTTCTGGCGTCGGAGGCGGTGAGCGAGCCGCACCTGGGCGCCTACATCAACGCCTGCGAGGAGCTCAGGTAGGGCTCGCCCGCTCCTGTGCGGGCGCAGCCCACCTCATCGCTGGTCCTGGCCCCTCCCCAGGACCAGTCTTCTCTCCAGGTTCCCAGGAACCCAAGAGGAGCTGGAGAAGCCCCTGGTGACGGCCACCTGCAGCTTCCAGAAGCACTTGCTTCAGGGCTTGCAGCGTGAGTTGCAGGTGACTGTGATAGGCCCTCTCTCCCTACTTCCCATTTGCAGACTCCCAGCCCCTCTGTCCCCAGCCGCTCTTCAGGGTTGTGTGCACCAGGGACTGGCTGACGCAGGACTGGCTGCATCCCCTCATGGACAAGGTGGTGACCTTCGCCGGTCATCTCCAGCGTGTGGCCCGGCCGCGGGCACAGGTACCACAAGGGGGAGGGCCCTGGCAGGGCTGCCTGACCCTGACCCTGACCCTGGGCCGCCCAGGAGACTCTGCAGGAGGTGCACCGGTTCGTGGTCCGCGAGTACCTGGCGCGGGCGCTGAGGCCACGGGAGCGGTTCCGGGGCATGGAGCGCATGCATGGCTCCCAGAAGATGAGCCTGGATGCCCAGGCCATCAGCGACACCTTCCAGGGCCTGGTAGGGGCGGCATGACTGCCCTTCGGTGCTCGCTGTTGGGGCAGGCGGTGGCTCTGTCTCGCAGGGTTCCGAGGCCACATGGTTGGACCAAGCCATCCAGTGCGTGGCTGAGATCCTGGGCGAGACCTACAAAGATGACATCCAGCGGCACCTGGAGACTCTTATCCGGAGCTACCCCGACATCAGGTGTGTACCCCACCTGCTTCCACTAGCTTCCTGGTCTGCAGTGAGTGCCCGCATGTCTCTGCAGGCGGGACCACATACTGGCCATTCTGGCGCTGCGCCGACTGGGCCGCCAGCGGAACCAGCATCTCTTGCAGCACACTCAAGACCTGCTGAGAGCTGCGGCCGGGGCGGCGGGTGCGGAGGCCCCTCGGGGCCGCGTGCTCTTCGAGGAGATCAAGGTGCCCAGTGCCATGGCTGTGCTGATCACCTGCGTCTAGTTCTCTCTGGCTCGAGGGGGGGCCGGCCGCTGGCAGGGAGCTGTGGTCAGTGGGGGTCAGCCAGGAGCCCAGGGAGTCACTCTGGGCCCTGCCCCCAACTCTGACACTGCAGTTAGGGAATTTTTGTCGTCAGCAGCCAAGCGCAGCTGTCAGGCCAGAAGGAGCAGCCGTGCAGGAGGCATTTCAGGCATCGTTGAGGGGAGTGTTTTGGGGCCGCAGAGCTCTCAATGCTGCCTATCGGGCGGGGGGGGGCCTCCCGCCCGACTGTCCAGCTTCACCCTCCAGTCTGAAAGTGAAGAGCAGAGTATTTATTTAAAAAATAAATGTGAATTAAAATGGTGCCTCCCTAAGGAGTGGGCAGGGGATGG